GTATATATTCATAATATACTAAATATACAGGAGATATTAAACGTTCACGGGTCTTAATTCTGCCACCCAGTGGAGACACTCAAAAGTGATCTCGCCAAAGAAATGCAAAACCTGTACCTGCCCACCAGGCTATTAGCATGCTACTGCTGTGGCCACCATTCTTTCACTGCATCGCCCTGCCCTGCATCGGAATATAGCACCTTGAACACGGGATCAGGTTTACTGAATTCTGTGACCCACGCTGGGAGCTCAATAAATGTTTGCTAAACGGAAATGAACCCAATTCAGACCGTGTAGAAACCCCAGATTATATCTTTTCTCCAAACATTCAATTTCCAAGCAGTATTTTTGAAAATGCGTGATGGCTAAATTCGAGTTATCCTTTTTGTATGTATGTTAGGCACACAACCGGCGATGACATACAAGGCGAGGTGACACCACTGCACTCCCAGCCCGCACGTCACCTATAAGCACAGGGGGCTTTTGGTGCTGGTTTATTTTTGAAGGCTGGTACTTCTCTTCGATCTAAGTTTTAGGAACCTGTGCTCGTCGACGGCTGCCAATACTTTTTATTTTCAAGGCTGACGCTCGCCAGAGTTTCACAAGCTGCTCCCGGACGCTGTGGTCTCTCGCTAGAGTGGATCCGAACTCTGCGTGACGCTGGGAACGGCCAGCGTCTGTTGCCTCACGAAAACATCTCCCACAAGGTGGCCGCCTCGCGCGAGGTCAGCAGCAGGGCAAACAGGGATGCGTGAGTGACTGACGTGAGCTAATCGCTAATGACAGGCTTCACAGCCCCGGCGGCCCTCAGAGCCAGGCACCTCGCACCCCTCCTCCTCCTCGAGACCCAGTCCCGGCCCGCCCACCGTTCCCACGCCGCCCAATAGGCGCCGACGCTACTCAGCGAGTGGCCGGAGGAGGAGGTGTTGGGACGGCCGGACGCTGAACGGCCGTTCACGTCAACGTAGTGACGTCACGCGTCGACGCTGGGGCGTACCTTTCGGGCTCCTGACTCCTGCCGCTTCTCTTCCCCTTCCGTGGGTCAGGGCCGGTCCGGTCCGGAACCTGCAGCCCCTTTCCCAGTGTTCTAGTTCGCCCGTGACCCGGAATAATGAGCAAGGAGGGTGTGGTGGGTTGAAAGCCATCCTACTTTACTCCCGAGTTAGAGCATGGATTCAGTTTTAGTCTTAAGGGGGAAGTGAGATTGGAGATTTTTATTTTTAATTTTGGGCAGAAGCAGGTTGACTCTAGGGATCTCCAGAGCGAGAGGATTTAACTTCATGTTGCTCCCGTGTTTGAAGGAGGACAATAAAAGTCCCACCGGGCAAAATTTTCGTAACCTCTGCGGTAGAAAACGTCAGGTATCTTTTAAATCGCGATAGTTTTCGCTGTGTCAGGCTTTCTTCGGTGGAGCTCCGAGGGTAGCTAGGTTCTAGGTTTGAAACAGATGCAGAATCCAAAGGCAGCGCAAAAAACAGCCACCGATTTTGCTATGTCTCTGAGCTGCGAGGTGAGTTGCATTGTATGAGCGAAGAGTTGTCAAAAATGTTAAAACTACTTTTTCCCCCCCACAGATAATCAGACAGCTAAATGGAGTCTGAGCAGCTGTTCCATAGAGGCTACTATAGAAACAGCTACAACAGTATAACAAGTGCAAGTAGTGATGAGGAACTTTTAGATGGAGCAGGTGTTATTATGGACTTTCAAACATCTGAAGATGACAATTTATTAGATGGTGACACTGCAGTTGGTAAGTTCAGCATGACAGCCTAATGTTTGTATAACATACTCATCTTTCCTTTTCTCTTCTGTAGGAACTCATTATACAATGACAAATGGAGGCAGCATTAACAGTTCTACACATTTACTGGATCTTTTGGATGAACCAATTCCAGGTGTTGGTACATATGATGATTTCCATACTATTGATTGGGTGCGAGAAAAATGTAAAGACAGAGAAAGGCATAGACGGGTAAGTGTTTTTAGTAAAAATTTTTAAAAACAGAAAAATGAAGCATAAACATTTCTAATTTCAGATCAACAGCAAAAAGAAAGAATCAGCATGGGAAATGACAAAAAGTTTGTATGATGCGTGGTCAGGATGGCTAGTAGTAACACTAACAGGATTGGCATCAGGTAAAGAAAATTTTTCAAGCAATCCTTTTTTAATTTTTTTACCATCTCCAACATGTTTTTATAGGGGCACTGGCCGGATTAATAGACATTGCTGCCGATTGGATGACTGACCTAAAGGAGGGCATTTGCCTTAGTGCGTTGTGGTACAACCACGAACAGTGCTGTTGGGGATCTAATGAAACAACATTTGAAGAGAGGGATAAATGTCCACAGTGGAAAACATGGGCAGAATTAATCATAGGTCAAGCAGAGGTAAGTCTTGCTTTGTCTCAAGATGAATTAATAAATTCATACTCTCGAACTATTTTCTTTTTAGGGTCCTGGTTCTTATATCATGAACTACATAATGTACATCTTCTGGGCCTTGAGTTTTGCCTTTCTTGCAGTTTCCCTGGTAAAGGTATTTGCTCCATATGCCTGTGGCTCTGGAATTCCAGAGGTAAGCCAAGTAATATTTAGTGTCATTAAACAGACATTAAGCTGCCTTAATCTTTGCCTTGTAGATTAAAACTATTTTAAGTGGATTCATCATCAGAGGTTACTTGGGAAAATGGACTTTAATGATTAAAACCATCACATTAGTCCTGGCTGTGGCATCAGGTTTGAGTTTAGGAAAAGAAGGTCCCCTGGTACATGTTGCCTGTTGCTGCGGAAATATCTTTTCCTACCTCTTTCCAAAGTATAGCACAAACGAAGCTAAAAAAAGGGAGGTAAGTGTCTTTTGTAGTTAATTTGACTGAAAAAATTATGAAATAAGCCATATCCTCTTTCTAGGTGCTATCAGCTGCCTCAGCTGCAGGGGTTTCTGTAGCTTTTGGTGCACCAATTGGAGGAGTTCTTTTTAGCCTGGAAGAGGTAGGTGAAAAGAATACAACAATTAAAATTATATTAATTTTTCTTTTCCTTTTCTTTTTTTTAGGTTAGCTATTATTTTCCTCTCAAAACTTTATGGAGATCATTTTTTGCTGCTTTAGTGGCTGCATTTGTTTTGAGGTCCATCAATCCATTTGGTAACAGCCGTCTGGTCCTTTTTTATGTGGAGTATCATACACCATGGTACCTTTTTGAACTGTTTCCTTTTATTCTTCTAGGGGTATTTGGAGGGCTTTGGGGAGCCTTTTTCATTAGGGCAAATATTGCCTGGTGTCGTCGACGCAAGTCCACGAAATTTGGAAAGTATCCCGTTCTGGAAGTCATTATTGTTGCAGCCATTACTGCTGTGATAGCCTTCCCTAATCCATACACTAGGCTAAACACCAGTGAACTGATCAAAGAGCTTTTTACAGACTGTGGTCCCCTGGAATCCTCTTCTCTTTGTGACTACAGAAATGACATGAATGCCAGTAAAATTGTCGATGACATTCCTGATCGTCCAGCAGGCATTGGAGTATATTCAGCTATATGGCAGTTATGCCTGGCACTCATATTTAAAATCATAATGACAGTATTCACTTTTGGCATCAAGGTAAGTGCTAATGTGAGGTGATATTTGGGTAACTGCTCCATAAAGAGTTCTGTTGTTGTTATAGGTTCCATCAGGCTTGTTCATCCCCAGCATGGCCATTGGAGCGATCGCAGGAAGGATTGTGGGGATTGCGGTGGAGCAGCTTGCCTACTATCACCACGACTGGTTTATCTTTAAGGAGTGGTGTGAGGTCGGGGCTGATTGCATTACACCTGGCCTTTATGCCATGGTTGGTGCTGCTGCATGCTTAGGTAATATGGCTGTGTCTGCCTGTGTGTGGATGCTTCCTGACCAGTGGGTGCTTACTTTTTTCAGGTGGTGTGACAAGAATGACTGTCTCCCTGGTGGTTATTGTTTTTGAGCTTACTGGAGGCTTGGAATATATTGTTCCCCTTATGGCTGCAGTCATGACCAGTAAATGGGTTGGAGATGCCTTTGGCAGGGAAGGCATTTATGAAGCACACATCCGATTAAATGGATACCCTTTCTTGGATGCAAAAGAAGAATTCACTCATACCACCCTGGCTGCTGACGTTATGAGACCTCGAAGGAATGATCCTCCCTTAGCTGTCCTGACACAGGACAATATGACAGTGGATGATATAGAAAACATGATTAATGAAACCAGCTACAATGGATTTCCTGTCATAATGTCAAAAGAATCTCAGAGATTAGTGGGATTTGCCCTCAGAAGAGACCTGACAATTGCAATAGGTACCCTTTCAAAAATATATATATGTATATATTAAAAGTGTTGGTCTCTTCTCTCTCTTTTCAGAAAGTGCCAGGAAAAAACAAGAAGGTATCGTTGGCAGTTCTCGGGTGTGTTTTGCACAGCACACCCCATCTCTTCCAGCAGAAAGTCCTCGGCCATTGAAGCTTCGAAGCATTCTTGACATGAGCCCTTTTACAGTGACAGACCACACCCCAATGGAGATCGTGGTGGATATTTTCCGAAAGCTGGGACTGAGGCAGTGCCTTGTAACTCACAATGGGTAAGTCTGGTACCACAGGAATCAGTTCACTTCACACAGTTATTAGCATAATAATCTGTTTCAGGATTGTCTTGGGGATCATCACAAAGAAGAACATATTAGAGCATCTCGAGCAACTAAAGCAGCACGTCGAACCCTTGGTGATTAGATATATCAGATCTCCTCATTAGACTTTCATAGGAGTCTTCTGTTTATTCCTTTCAGGCGCCTCCTTGGCATTATAACAAAAAAAGATATCCTCCGGCATATGGCCCAGACGGCAAACCAAGACCCCGCTTCAATAATGTTCAACTGAATCTCACAGATGAGGAGAGAGAAGAAACGGAAGAGGAAGTTTATTTGTTGAATAGCACAACTCTTTAACCTGAGGGAGTCATCTACTTTTTTTTCCTCCTTTACAAAAAAAGAAAGGAAATATAAAAGCCGGGTTTTTGCAACATGGTTTGCAAATAATGCTGGTGGAATGGAGGAGTTGTTTGGGGAGGGAAAGGAGAGAGAAGGAAAGGAGTGAGGTATTTCCCGTCTAACAGAAAGCAGCGTATCAACTCCTATTGTTCTGCACTGGATGCATTCAGCTGAGGATGTGCCTGATAGTGCAGGCTTGCGCCTCAACAGAGATGACAGCAGAGTCCTCGAGCACCTGGCCTGTTGCTCCAACATTGCAAAGACACATTATCAGTCCCTATTTCTAGAGGGATTACTTTGAATTGAGCCATCTATAAAACTGCAAGGTCTTGCCCTTTTTTTTAATCAAAACTGTTCTGTTTAATTCATGAATTGTATAGTTAAGCATTACCTTTCTACATTCCAGAAGAGCCTTTATTTCTCTCTCTCTCTCTCTCTCTCTCTCTCTCTCTACTGAGCTGTAACAAAGCCTCTTTAAATCGGTGTATCCTTTTGAAGCAGTCCTTTCTCATATTGAGATGTACTGTGATTTTACTGAGGTTTCATCACAAGAAGGGAGTGTTTCTTGTGCCATTAACCATGTAGTTTGTACCATCACTAAATGCTTGGAACAGTACACATGCACCACAACAAAGGCTCATCAAACAGGTAAAGTCTCGAAGGAAGCGAGAACGAAATCTCTCATTGTGTGCCGTGTGGCTCAAAACCGAAAACAATGAAGCTTGGTTTTAAAGGATAAAGTTTTCTTTTTTGTTTTCCTCTCAGACTTTATGGATAATGTGACCGGGTCTTATGCAAATTTTCTATTTCTAAAACTACTACTATGATATACAAGTGCTGTTGAGCATAATTAAATAAAATGCTGCTGCTTTGACAGTAAAGAGAAGGAAGTATTCTGATTAGCTGTATCTGGTATTAATTGCATGTTAAAACACTGGAATTTTTAAAATTGAAATTAGATCAGTCATTCTTTTCTTTTCTCAAGATATCTCATGGCTGACACTGAAGAAGAAATGTAATTCATAACTTGCACTAAATGTATATTTTTTTTCTTAAAAATTTACCATTCTTATTTATATTTTTATGGATTAAAATTTATAAAATACAGATCAGTTAATATTGCACTTAAGTAATTTTACCTTTTTAATGTGATTTTTATAGAATAATTCAGACTTACAAATACAGAGATATGAACAAAGTTTACAGTGGGAACAAAGGTTTAAAAAAAGGTTGTGGTTCTCTCTCTGTGATCCAGTGTGCACATAAACCTTTCTCTGATCTTTCACTGCCATCCTCTGGATTATGTCTTCTGACCTGTCCATTTTGACCCATTAACTGGAAAGTTGAAAAACTACATTAACTGGAAAGTTGAAAAACTACATTACTTTGGAGAATAAAACCGAAAGTTCGTGTATACCTTCTTAAAAAAAAAATCAAACCAAAAATGTGAAAACAATAGAATTGCAAAGATAGCAGTTAAAATTTTAATCTGAAAATAACCTTTGAATCTCGGGCTAGGTTACGTCCATATTTGAAGTGGTCAGTGATGGTTTGAACATTTTTTGCAGGATGAGTGAAAATGCACTGGATTATATTTGGGATTTTTGTTTTTGGAATTGTCTGTTTTAATCACAGCCTTAATTCACAATTGGCAAAGGCAGTTTACTCAAAGGACTGGGCTAAATATTCTGTAATTATGCATTTTTGATAGGAAAATGAAATTTTTGCAAACAGACATTTTCTTTTTTTTTGGCTGGAGTGCAGTGGGGCATGGTCTTGGCTCACTGCAGCGTTGACCACCTGGGCTCAAGTGATACTCCCGCCTCAGCCACCCAAGTAGCTGGCACTACGGGCACACGCCACCATGCCCAGCTAATTTTTTTGTATTTTTAGTAGAGATGGGGTTTTGCCATGCTGCCCAGGCTGGTCTCAACTCCTCAGCTCAAGCAATCTGCCTGCGTGAGCCTCCCAAAGTGGTGGAATTACAGGCGTGGGCCACTGCGCCTGGCCCAGACAGACATTTTCTGAAACACAACTGGCAATGAGCTGTTTTTACATTTTGAAAGTGATTCTTCACTTCCTAGTTCTTAATTATAGTATACCTATTAAGATCTGTAAGATCCTGAAGACATAAGATCATGAAGCCATATAAGAATGAGGATTGAAAGTTGAGCAAAATTTTCGGGATTTTGGGAAACATTCTTAGCTGTGCTATCTGCCTAAAATTATTCCTTATTACTTCTCTCCTTTGACAGACTTCAAGTTTTCTTCATAGCCCTTTCAAAGTTTTTTGAGCCATCCAGAGTAAAATCATTTCTAAATGATAGTTCTGTATATCTCCAACTCGTCTTAAGTGTATTTGCCTGTGTGCAACGTATTGCTAGACTATGAACTCCTCAGCATGGCTGCTGGATAACTTAATTGTCCTGAGTTAATAGCCTTCAAAGGACAAATCGGTTTCTTTGCAGATAGCTTCGTAAAACTTCACATGGAGTTTATTTTATCATATTTCCCTTTTTTATTTCTGCTCCTCCTTTAATTGCCCATCTTGCTTCAGAGACTGACATTTCAGGGTGGATATTAATTAAAGCATTAATTTTGTTTTTTGGTATATTTCTATCCCTAGTATTTCTATCTTACTGCTAAAATACAGGAAAAGTGCCGTATTTTTAATGCATTTAGTGGTTTTCTTTGGTGTTATCTGTTCCATTTTTCTTTTTCATACATTGAAGTGTGTCTCCTTTTCAACCAAAATAATGAAATAGTGGAGACCATGAAATTGTTGTGCCTGGCTAATTGGCAAATTAATTTACCAATATAATAAGTGTAGCGCCTTGTTTGAATACCCTTTTTGAGAAGGTATGATGAGAATGGGCAAGGGTGTCAGCATCTCTTCTTCTTAATAATTAATTGTTTTCAGTTTTGGTTCACGAAGAATGCTTAGTTAATCTGTAATGTTGCCTAGAGCTGTATTTATCTGTTTTTATTTATACTAGTGTAGTAAAGCTGCATATCATTACAGTAAAAACGACTACTGTGATGAGTTAATCAGAAAATCTATTAAAATCTATATGACAATGTGTGGTTTGGCCTTTAATTATATCTGTAACAGTCCTCCCTCTTCACTGCTGCCCTACGCAGTGTAGGCCGATATGCCTGGCACAGGGAGCCCCAAAAAGGTAATAATTATAATGCTTCTCTCAGGTTACAAAGCATTTCTACACTTTGCAAGCAAGGAGCAATAGAAGAGTAGATAGATGCTGGATTGACAGCAGGATGTTCATACCACCAGCAATGGTTTAGCGCCCCCATTTGTCAGTGAAAGCTGCAGGTCCACAGAAAACTGATTTCATTTCAGCTCACTTTCAAAAGTGATTTTTTTTTTTTTCGCAAGAAAAATTACGCTATTTGCATGAAAAGAGGTAAAACGATTTATTTACATGTCTTTAAAAAATCACCTTGGACATTTGCTAATAGAACTGCCAAAAGAGGGTGGTAAGTAACAACCTTTGATTAAGATGTGGTCTTTTACTATTAAGCTTTTAGTAAAAAGGAACACACTAAAAGTTCAGAGTAGATCATTTATATTCACTGAGTA